GAACTCGCCCAGCATGTCGGGTCCCCTAGCCAGGGCCTGGTGTACGTGGTCGAGGGCCCTGGAAGCCCCGATGGCCTAGGAGGAGCAGGCGGGCGGGGCGGCGGGTGTCGCTGGCCGGTAGAGAGCTTCGGCCTGACCTAGCGCAGGTCTGGTGCGCGCAGAGAACAACTCCAAGCGCACCGACGCCCGCGAGCTCCTTCCAAACACCGAACGGGATCCAGAGCCCGAGCCCACAGGCGGCGGCCGGGGGAGGGAGCAGGGTGCTGGCCGCCGCCCGGGAGTGTTCGCGTCCTGGGTGACCCCTGGAAGGACGTGGGGCCCAAACTCCGGCTGGGGTTGGGAGAGCAGCCCCCAGAGGCTCTCCGCGGGATCCTCTGCCGGGCGGGACCGTGGCTCCACAGGAGAAGTGGGTGGCAAGCCCTGCTTGGCGGAAAGCAGCCGTTCCCCTCCTCCTGGGCCTGGGGCGGCGCCCCTCACCCCTGTTCCCCGCCCCTCACCCCTGTTCCCCGCCGGCCACATCCCCTGCCCCTTGGATTCCAAGCGCCCCGCGCGCCGAGGAGCCCAGCGCTAGTGGCGGCGGCCAGGAGAGACCCGGGTGTCAGGAAAGATGGGCCGTCTGGGGGACAGCAGGGAGTCCGGGGGAAACGCAGGCGTCGGGCACAGAGTCGGCACCGGCGTCCCCAGCTCTGCCGAAGATCGCGGTCGGGTCTGGCCCGCGGGAGGGGCCCTGGCGCCGGACCTGCTTCGGCCCTGCGTGGGCGGCCTCGCCGGGCTCTGCAGGAGCGACGCGCGCCAAAAGGCGGCGGGAAGGAGGCGGGGCAGAGCGCGCCCGGGACCCCGACTTGGACGCGGCCAGCTGGAGAGGCGGAGCGCCGGGAGGAGACCTTGGCCCCGCCGCGACTCGGTGGCCCGCGCTGCCTTCCCGCGCGCCGGGCTAAAAAGGCGCTAACGCCCGCGGCCGCCTACTCCCCGCGGCGCCTCCCCTCCCCGCGCCCATATAACCCGCCTAGGGGCCGGGCAGCCCGCCCTGCCTCCCCGCCCGCGCACCCGCCCGGAGGCTCGCGCGCCCGCGAAGGGGACGCAGCGAAACCGGGGCCCGCGCCAGGCCAGCCGGGACGGACGCCGATGCCCGGGGCTGCGACGGCTGCAGGTAGGAGGCCCAGGGCCGGGGGGCGGTTCGGCGGTGCTCAGGTGTCATTCCTTCCTTCCTGCAGAGCGAGCTGCCCTCGGAGGCCGGCGTGGGGAAGATGGCCCAGTCCACCGCCACCTCCCCTGATGGGGGCACCACGTTTGAGCACCTCTGGAGCTCTCTGTGAGTGCGCTTGGCTGGCCAGAGCTGGGGGCCTGACGCTTCTATTTTCCTCTCCCTGCCCCAGGGAACCAGACAGCACCTACTTCGACCTTCCCCAGTCAAGCCGGGGGAATAATGAGGTGGTGGGCGGAACGGATTCCAGCATGGACGTCTTCCACCTGGAGGGCATGACTACATCTGTCATGGTGAGTGGGGGGGCTGCCCTCTGCAAGAGGACTTCCCCCTCCCTCCTCCCCTTTCCCGCGCCAGGCCCAGTTCAATCTGCTGAGCAGCACCATGGACCAGATGAGCAGCCGCGCGGCCTCGGCCAGCCCCTACACCCCAGAGCACGCCGCCAGCGTGCCCACCCACTCGCCCTACGCACAACCCAGCTCCACCTTCGACACCATGTCGCCGGCGCCTGTCATCCCCTCCAACACCGACTACCCCGGACCCCACCACTTTGAGGTCACTTTCCAGCAGTCCAGCACGGCCAAGTCAGCCACCTGGACGGTGAGTTCCCCTAGTCCCTGAGGGCTGCGGGCTGGTCTCACCCGCTCCCTCTCCCCCACTCCAGTACTCCCCGCTCTTGAAGAAACTCTACTGCCAGATCGCCAAGACATGCCCCATCCAGATCAAGGTGTCCACCCCGCCACCCCCAGGCACCGCCATCCGGGCCATGCCTGTTTACAAGAAAGCGGAGCACGTGACCGACGTCGTGAAACGCTGCCCCAACCACGAGCTCGGGAGGGACTTCAACGAAGGTGAGGGCCCCCAGCTCCTCTGCCCACGGTGGCACCTCTCTGAAGTGTCGACCCCTCCCGGCAGGACAGTCTGCTCCAGCCAGCCACCTCATCCGCGTGGAAGGCAATAATCTCTCGCAGTATGTGGATGACCCTGTCACCGGCAGGCAGAGCGTCGTGGTGCCCTATGAGCCACCACAGGTAGGCCAGGAGCCAGGCTGTGCCCAGGGCCCGCTAGCCCCTCTCCCTGCTCCCCCATGTGCAGGTGGGGACGGAATTCACCACCATCCTGTACAACTTCATGTGTAACAGCAGCTGTGTAGGGGGCATGAACCGGCGGCCCATCCTCATCATCATCACCCTGGAGATGCGGGAGTGAGTCCCGGGCACACGGGGTGGAGGTGGGAAGCTCACAATTCTGGCTGTGCCCACCCGACAGTGGGCAGGTGCTGGGCCGCCGGTCCTTTGAGGGCCGCATCTGCGCCTGTCCTGGCCGCGACCGAAAAGCTGATGAGGACCACTACCGGGAGCAGCAGGCCCTGAACGAGAGCTCCGCCAAGAACGGGGCCGCCAGCAAGCGTGGTGAGCGGCCGGCCAGGGGAACTGGACGCGTGGCTCACCCCGCCTGCCCTGCCTGGCCTTCCAGCCTTCAAGCAGAGCCCCCCTGCCGTCCCCGCCCTTGGTGCCGGTGTGAAGAAGCGGCGGCATGGAGACGAGGACACGTACTACCTTCAGGTGAGTGTGTGCTCCTGCACGGCAGCCGGGAGACGTGGGCAGAGATCTGCTCCTCTGTGCTCAGGTGCGAGGCCGGGAGAACTTTGAGATCCTGATGAAGCTGAAAGAGAGCCTGGAGCTGATGGAGTTGGTGCCGCAGCCACTGGTGGACTCCTATCGGCAGCAGCAGCAGCTCCTACAGAGGCCGTGAGTCAGCCCTAGCCCACCATCAGTGTGGGTCCCACCCATGCGAGCCGTTGCTTCTGAGCAGGAGTCACCTACAGCCCCCGTCCTACGGGCCGGTCCTCTCGCCCATGAACAAGGTGCACGGGGGCATGAACAAGCTGCCCTCCGTCAACCAGCTGGTGGGCCAGCCTCCCCCGCACAGTTCGGCAGCTACACCCAACCTGGGGCCCGTGGGTGAGTCCCTTGGGCAGTGCGGGCCCACGGGCTGCCCTGATGGCCCCACCTGCCTCTCACCCAGGCCCCGGGATGCTCAACAACCATGGCCACGCAGTGCCAGCCAACGGCGAGATGAGCAGCAGCCACAGCGCCCAGTCCATGGTCTCGGGGTCCCACTGCACTCCGCCACCCCCCTACCACGCCGACCCCAGCCTCGTCAGGTGCGTGGGCTGCCGAGGGCCTGAGCATGTGCATGCTGCTTCCTTTCTCAAATTCTCTCTGCAGTTTTTTAACAGGATTGGGGTGTCCAAACTGCATCGAGTATTTCACCTCCCAAGGGTTACAGAGCATTTACCACCTGCAGAACCTGACCATTGAGGTAACGCCCGGGTGGACCCCGCTCTGCAGAGGCCCCCTGCCCCTAATGCGCCGGCCTCTCGCAGGACCTGGGGGCCCTGAAGATCCCCGAGCAGTACCGCATGACCATCTGGCGGGGCCTGCAGGACCTGAAGCAGGGCCACGACTACAGCACCGCGCAGCAGCTGCTCCGCTCTAGCAACGCGGCCACCATCTCCATCGGCGGCTCAGGGGAACTGCAGCGCCAGCGGGTCATGGAGGCCGTGCACTTCCGCGTGCGCCACACCATCACCATCCCCAACCGCGGCGGCCCAGGCGGCGGCCCTGACGAGTGGGCGGACTTCGGCTTCGACCTGCCCGACTGCAAGGCCCGCAAGCAGCCCATCAAGGAGGAGTTCACGGAGGCCGAGATCCACTGAGGGCCTCGCCTGGCTGCAGCCTGCGCCACCGCCCAGAGACCCAAGCTGCCTCCCCTCTCCTTCCTGTGTGTCCAAAACTGCCTCAGGAGGCAGGACCTTCGGGCTGTGCCCGGGGAAAGGCAAGGTCCGGCCCATCCCCAGGCACCTCACAGGCCCCAGGAAAGGCCCAGCCACCGAAGCCGCCTGTGGACAGCCTGAGTCACCTGCAGAACCTTCTGGAGCTGCCCTAGTGCTGGGCTTGTGGGGCGGGGGCTGGCCCACTCTCAGCCCTGCCACTGCCCCGGCGTGCTCCATGGCAGGCGTGGGTGGGGACCGCAGCGTCGGCTCCGACTTCCAGGCTTCATCCTAGAGACTGTCATCTCCCAACCAGGCGAGGTCCTTCCAAAGGAAAGGATCCTCTTTGCTGATGGACTGCCAAAAAGTATTTTGCGACATCTTTTGGTTCTGGATAGTAGTGAGCAGCCAAGTGACTGTGTCTGAAACACCAGTGTATTTTCAGGGAATGTCCCTAACTGCGTCTTGCCCGCGCCGGGGGCTGGGGACTCTCTCTGCTGGACTTGGGACTGGCCTCTGCCCCCAGCACGCTGTATTCTGCAGGACCGCCTCCTTCCTGCCCCTAACAACAACCACAGTGTTGCTGAAATTGGAGAAAACTGGGGAGGGCGCAACCCCCCCCAGGCGCGGGGAAGCATGTGGTACCGCCTCAGCCAGTGCCCCTCAGCCTGGCCACAGTCGCCTCTCCTCGGGGACCCCTCAGCAGAAAGGGACAGCCTGTCCTTAGAGGACTGGAAATTGTCAATATTTGATAAAATGATACCCTTTTCTACATGGTGGGTCAGCTTTTTTTTTTTTTTTTTTAACTTTCTTTCTCAGCATTCTCTTTGGAGTTCAACCTAGCGCCCATGAGCCAGGCTGAGGAAGCTGAGTGAGAAGCCAGGTGGGCGGGACTTGTTCCCAGGAAGGCCGGGTGGGGAGGAAGCCTAGAGGGAACCCCAGGAAGGGCAAATCCAGGCAAATCTGCAGGAATGCTCTGCCATGGGAGCAGCTCCTCCCTTGCCACGGCCACCTTCTCTAGCACTGCAAGGTCCACAGGGCATTGCTTTCCTTTCTAGGCGGTGGCAGTCAGGGAACAGACTGAGGTAGGTGTAGGGGGGTCTAGGCCTTCGTGGAGCACCCCAGGGAGTTAGTAGGCCCCGGGGAGACAGAGTCTGCACAGGCCCTTTCTGGGGCCACCTCCATCCACGAGGAGCAGCCTGAGCCTTGGTGGCCGAACCTTGACCGTCCCGGAGCACAGCTTCAGGGCAGGGAACCGGAGCCCCTGGGGGGCCTCACGGGTGTGACGAGGCCCTTCATTGCAGGCAGGTGGGCCAATGGGAGCCCTCACCCACGCAAGCCGAGACACCACCCAGAGTGCAGGCTGCCTGGCCCCTTCTGGCACGGCCAGCTCCACACCCCCTGCCTAGGGTATGTGTGGTCCTAAGGGCTAGGAGCTTCCCCTACTAACATCTCCCAGAAAAAGCAGTTAAGCCCCTCAGGGCACAGCAAGGTTAGACACAGCCCCCATCCCCAGATCAGGACTCCATCTTGCTAAGTGGCATCACCGTCACCAGCCTCCCCTTATTTAAAAGCAGCGACTGGTGTTGCCGCAGGTACCTGGTCTACGAAGACGCAGGCATCCCTCTCCCACCGTCCACCTCCCCGGGGGCCGCTGACAGCACAGTCGCCTGGGTGCACGCTTGTGGGGGCAGCAGGAACGGGGCTGTCGGCTCTCAGGGGATCTGGCTGCAGCCAGGGCGAGGGCCTGGCCCTTCCTTCCAGCTCCTTCCGGCTCCTTCCAGCTGAAGGGCAGGAAGCTCTGGCCGCTTAGCTTCTAGGGTTCCATCTCCCTAGAAAGGTGCCCACGCCCAGGGCATCAGTCAGTAGCGGCAGCAGCAGCAGACTCGGGGCTTTCCCAGGGTGGCGCAGCCACCCCAGCTGCATGTCACCTCAGCTCTCCATCTTATTGCCATTTTGTAGATGAGGAAGCTGAGACCAGAAAGGCTAAGACCCATGCCCCAGGCACCACACCCATCTCTTGGGGGCTGGGCACCTGCTACCCGAGGCCACCTCCTGAAGCCCCCACTCTTCCCCCATGTTCCACTTCAGGAGCCGCGGGGGCCCATCCTGACACCCGGGGTTCCTCAGCCCAGCGCAGATGTGCTTCAGTTCCAGAGGGCTTGTTGATTTGTTTCTTAGGTACGTTACCTGTCCACCCTGAGTCCAGTGAGGCTGTCCCAAGAGCCCCTGTAGTGTGCTCCTGGGAAGGGCTGGGGGGGCTGGGGGGGCTGGGAGAGGCCCAGGGGCAGCTGTCACTGGAACCCCAGCCAGATGTCCAAGGAAGCCGGCCAGAACACGGAGCAGCCAGATGGCCCCAGCTGCACCTGTCTAGGGAGCCCATGCAGCCTCCTTGCACTGGAGAAGCAGCTGTGAAAGTAGACAGAGTTGAGACTTCGCCGTGGTCAGGAGAAAATGCAAATTCCCAGGAACAAGAATCCTTTAAGTGATATGTTTTTATAAAACTAAACAAATCAACAAATAAATCTTGAAGGCGGATGGTTTTCCCAGCAGTGCAGGGGTTGGAGGGAGGCTGCTGGCACTCCTGGGGCCAAGGGGGACAGGCAGTGGTCCTGAGTCTGCTCAGAGAGGCAAGGCAGAAGGAGCTCGCCAGGCAGGTCAGCTCACATCTGTCCAAGTCGCTCTGGTCAGAAACAGCGACTCTCCCCCATTCCCCCAGCGTTCCCACCAGGCCTGGGCTGCTGGGAAGCCCTTGCTGTACCCAGGAGCCCGACCCGCAGTATCCTGGCACAGAGCCACTTGTCACTCAGAACAGTCAGTGTCTCCAACGCACAAACATCCACTCCTCTGTTACCAGTTAAAGCACTTTAATGCTTTAAGGTGAAAACGAAATCCCATCCGTGTTTTTCGTGTAAGATCGTGCTTCTCCGAGCAGTATTAATGGACGCCCTCCAATGACATAACAACTGTTTTTGGTAATGTAATCTTGGGAAAATGTGTTATTTTTTTAGCTGTGTTTCAGTGGGGATTTTTGTTTTTGTAACATAATAAAGTGTATGTTCCAATGACCGGTTCTCATGACTCAACCTAAATCTCCAAA